CCACATCGCCACCCACGGGAAACGGCACAGCCGCGTGGCACGTTCACACAGGACAGCCTCACCCGCCCGGGCAGTCGCCCGCGGCCCTCATGGCAGCTGTCTCCAGAGCACGGCGTGGGCCCGAGGACACAGATGCAGAAAGGGATGCAGGGTGCGATTCCACTTGTGAAAGCTCAAGTCAGGCCGGCCCTGCGTGGCGGGACGCCTTGTCCTGTGGTCTCGTGGCAGCTACTTTCTGGAAAAGCATCGTATGGCACCAGGCATGCACTTTCTGCACGCCCAGCTCTCACTGCCACCCCTCACGGCGCACACCCCAGTCTCCTAGTATCGTGCCCTGAACTCTCAGGAGCTTCTCGGTCCAAGCCTCCTCCTTAGAGAGGTCTCCGGCCCCTCCAGCCACGCCTCTCCCTACTTCTTTCTCAGGACGTGCTGCCATCGGAGCTGAGCTCACCTGCCTGTTTGATCGGATGTTTATTGTTGGATCCCTCGCCCTGTCCTCTTGTCCCCTCTGGCTCGGAACCTGCCTGGGAATGGGCACCGTGAACCCCAAGGTCAGGACGGCCTGGAGGGTGCAGCTGAGCGGAGCCAGGCGTGGGGGCTCTGACGCTGACGCTCCCTGGCGTCACTCACCCTCACATGAGCCCCAGAGGTCAGGACCGGGAGGCACAAGCCCTGGCCGGGACACAGAGGCCATCTCAGAAGCAGGCCAGGAACATTCCAGGGGCGGCAGGGAGGGCAGGTCTGAGGTTTCACCGCGGGTGGCGGAGGCACGGGAACTGAGCGGTGCTGCCTGCTGGTCAGCGTCCTCCGGCCCGTGTCTGACCCCACCTCAGCCCGGCCCCGTGCCAGGAAGTCGTCCTCATGTACTGTAGCTGGAGGGCCCTCAAATGCCATCTATTTGTGGCCTGGACCCTGATGGCTGGCACGAGTCTCATGTGGCCACAGGGACGTGGTATTTTTGGCACAGGGGGAGGAGCCTGTGCAGCCACAGCCTAGCACCATGCCGACCCAGGACGGGCAGCTCAGACGCCCAGCTCGGCCGCCGGGACCCAGGTAGGACATGGTCAGCTGCTGGCTCCTGACCCAAGGGGCCCCAATGGTAACAACCCCCACAGAGGCTTCTCAAGAGACCAGAGAGGAGGGCGAAGGTCAGTGGGTGGGAAGCCACCATGCCCTGGCCCTCCCCTCGAGATGCTGTTCTCTTCCTTTCAGGGCATGGATGGAGCCCCGAGGCGGTGGGAGCTCCCAGGTCTCGTGGGGCAGGGGCGGCATGTGCAGGGTGGTGCCCGGGGCCTGAACCCATGAAGACCCCACCGGACCCATTCTGCTACCCTCCAGTGCCTCTGCTGACTCCACATGGAAAATTTCCAGTACAGCGTCCAGCTGAGTGACCAGGACTGGGCCGAGTTCTCAGCCACCGCCGATGAGTGTGGCCTCCTGCAGGCCGGCCTGGCCTCTGGGGACGAGCTCTTGTCCAGTGACATTGACCAAGGGGACAGCAGTGGCAGCAGTCCCCCCAGGGCCCCACCTCTCCCAACTGGGCAGCTAGCTGCAGGAGGGCGGAGCCGGCGGGGCTGCGAGGAGGAGGACGTGGCCACACAGCAGCCGGTCAGCAGGTCTCAGGGTGAGCCTGTCTTGGCCCTGGGGACCGGTCAGCAGACACCCAGCACGTCCGCACGGGCAGAAGCTCCACCGTCCCTCGGCCCCGGCGCCAGCCCTCCCAGCCAGTTCTCATCCTGCCCTGGTCCGGCGTCTTCTGGAGACCAGATGCAGAGGCTTCTGCAGGGCCCTGCCCCACGGCCCCCTGGTGAGCCCCCTGGGAGTCCCAAGTCCCCTGGCCACAGCACTGGCTCCCAGAGGCCCCCCGATAGCCCTGGAGCCCCACCACGGAGCCCCAGCCGAAAGAAGAGGCGAGCTGTGGGTGCCAAGGGGGGTGGGCACACAGGAGCCTCTGCTTCTGCCCAGACGGGCTCCCCGCTGCTCCCTGCGGCCAGTCCTGAGACGGCAAAGCTGATGGCCAAAGCCGGGCAGGAGGAGTTGGGGCCAGGTCCTGCAGGAGCTCCTGAGCCTGGCCCCAGGTCCCCTGTGCAGGAAGACAGACCAGGGCCAGGTTTGGGCCTGTCTACACCTGTCCCTGTGACAGAGCAAGGCACAGACCAAATCAGAACCCCGCGCCGAGCCAAGCTGCACACAGTGTCCACGACTGTCTGGGAAGCCCTCCCAGATGTCTCAAGGGCTAAGTCAGACATGGCTGTGTCTACACCTGCCTCCGAGCCGCAACCTGACAGGGACATGGCTGTGTCTACACCTGCCTCCGAGCCGCAATCTGACAGGGACATGGCTGTGTCTACACCTGCCTCTGAGCCGCAACCTGACACGGACATGGCTGTGTCTACACCTGCCTCTGAGCCGCAACCTGACAGGGACATGGCTGTGTCTATACCTGCCTCCAAGCCGCAATCTGACACGGCTGTGTCTACACCAGCTTCTGAGCCTCAGTCCAGTGTGGCTCTGTCTACACCCATCTCCAAGCCACAATTGGACACGGACGTGGCTGTGTCCACACCTGCCTCCAAACATGGCCTGGATGTGGCCTTGCCTACAGCAGGCCCAGTGGCTAAGCTAGAGGTGGCTTCATCTCCACCTGTCTCGGAGGCTGTGCCGAGGATGACCGAGTCCAGCGGGCTTGTGTCTACACCTGTTCCCAGAGCCGACGCCGCTGGCCTCGCCTGGCCTCCCACCCGCAGAGCTGGGCCTGATGTGGTGGAGATGGAGGCGGTTGTGTCTGAGCCCTCAGCAGGGGCCCCCGGATGCTGCTCTGGGGCACCCGCACTGGGTCTCACCCAAGTCCCCAGGAAGAAGAAAGTGCGCTTCTCCGTGGCTGGGCCCAGCCCCAATAAGCCAGGCTCAGGACAGGCCTCAGCCCGGCCCTCAGCCCCCCAGACAGCAACTGGGGCCCACGGGGGGCCCGGAGCCTGGGAGGCTGTGGCTGTCGGGCCCCGGCCCCACCAGCCTCGGATCCTCAAGCACCTGCCTCGCCCCCCTCCCTCTGCCGTGACGAGGGTCGGGCCCGGGAGCAGCTTTGCCGTGACCCTCCCGGAGGCCTACGAGTTCTTCTTCTGTGACACCATCGAGGAGAACGAAGAGGCTGAGGCGGCAGCGGCCGGTCAGGATCCGGCAGGCGTCCAGTGGCCGGACATGTGCGAGTTCTTCTTCCCAGACGTTGGAGCCCAGAGGTCGAGGCGGCGGGGGTCCCCGGAGCCGCTCCCGAGAGCTGATCCTGTGCCGGCCCCCATACCTGGAGACCCCGTGCCCATCTCCATCCCTGAGGTCTATGAACACTTCTTCTTCGGGGAGGACAGGCTTGAGGGCGTGCTGGGGCCGGCTGTCCCGCTCCCACTGCAGGCCCTGGAGCCTCCCCGGTCGGCCTCCGAGGGGGCGGGGCCTGGGACCCCCCTCAAGCCAGCCGTGGTAGAGCGGCTCCACCTGGCTCTTAGACGGGCAGGTACGTGCTCTCGGATCCCACAGCCCGTCCAGGCCGTGGGGCTGAAGGTGAGCTTCTGTCCTAGGGGAGCTCCGGGGGCCTGTCCCATCATTTGCCTTCAGCCAGAATGACATGTGCCTGGTGTTTGTAGCTTTTGCCACCTGGGCTGTGAGGACGTCAGATCCGCATACCCCAGACGCCTGGAAAACAGGTTTGGGTGCCTGGGGGCAGAGGGAGCTGCGCGGCCCTCAGAAGAGCCTGTGCTTCTCTTGCAGCCTTGCTGGCCAACGTCGGCACCATCTCTGCCATCCGCTACTTCCGCCGGCAGGTGGGGCAAGGGCGCCGCAGCCACAGCCCCAGCCCCAGCTCCTAGGAGCCAGGCCCGGGCCAGGGAGATGCAGGATGAGGAGACGACCACAGGCGCCCAGGGCAGGACGAGGTGCCGCCCTCGCCCGGGCCCTCTGACCCCTCTCTTCTACCGCGTCCAGGAGGGGGGCGTGTCCTGGTGCTGCTCCCTCCGACTCACCTGAGGATCCAGCCAGTGACCACGGCCACTCCCCACGCCTGGGAGGGAGGTGCTAAAGTCTGGGTGGGTGGAGGGCAGGCAGGTGGCTGGGTAGGAGGGTGGCCAGATTCACAGATGAGAACACAGGGCATTCGGTTAATTTCAGACAGGCAATAGTGGGGAGGTCATTTTACTAAGAAGTTGTTGTTTATCTGAAATCAAATGCAACCGCACCCTGCGTTTCTTCTGGGGTGCAGGGGGAGCTGAGTGGCAGGACAGGACTTGGACCTCGGAGGGGTCTGAGCAGCAAGACACTCCGGCTGGAGCTCTGGGCAGAGGCAGGGGAGAGGACACAGGGTGGCCTCAAAGAGGGGATGGGCAGCCTCCTCACAGGTGGGCTGGGCTGGCAAGGGCTCCAAGGCCCATCACTCTTGATCCTCAAAGGACTGTGGCCAAGGCCTCTGCGGGCTCTGGCCTGAGACAGCGAAGGCTCTGCCTGCCCCTCCCCAGTGCAGCAGCCCCTGCAGGGTGGGGGTCTGTGGCAGAGCCGCGAGCCCCTCCCCGGGAGCCCTGGGTGCAGGTGCAGAGGGAGAATTCGGTGGCCTCAGATGGAGGGCTGGGCTCCTGGGGTTGTCCCGGGGGCTCCTGTGGGGCAGCTGGGGACCCACAGCCAAGAGGAGTCAGAGATGAGGTGGGAAGGTCGGTGAGGGGCCCGAGGTGGCAGAGGAAGGGGGCTGCCTGGCTGGGTGCTGGGTGGGGGTCCTCAAGACTGTGGGAGACCCTGGCTGCTGAGCAGAGAACACATGGATGCAGCACCAATAAAATTCTATCTTTTCTTTTTCTTTCTTCCTTTTCTTATTCTCTCTCTCTCTTT